TGATCATGCCACTGCACTCCAGCCTCGATGACAGAGACCCTATCCCCCCACGCAAAAAAAGGAAATGAATTAACATTAATTCCTCTCAAGATGCCCAGGCTCTATTCACCCCCTTTGTCATTGTCCCTCCAGTTGGAAATTCCTCCCTCCCCCCGCAAAATCCCGCCCACCCTTGGAGGCCTTTTCAGATCATTCTTGCCAGATGAGCTCCCCTTGTCCCTTCTCTGAGCCCAAAGGGGCCCAGCTGCTGTCTGTCTCCCTCCTTCCCCTTGTTTCCCGCGCTACCTCCAGGGCACTTCCCAACTCACTGGCCAAGCCCCCAACGAGCGGTCTATGCTAACTTTGGCTCTGTGAATTTCCTAGAGTGTCATGGGTTGGGGAAAAGCGCGCGAAGTCCTGCCTTGCAGCAGGCGCGAGAGCAGGCGCTTGGGACGCGGGTTGGGGCAGGGGCCCCGGGACGTAGGGGGACGTCTGCGCGGCCCTGCGTCCCCGGGACAACCTGGCCTGGGCTTACCCACGGCCAGGCGCTCCGCGGAGGGCAGAAGCGGGCTGGGCCAGGCTCCTCAGCGCCAGGCCCGGGCCGCAGTGCCAACCCCGCAACGGCACTGGACATGCAAGAGTCGGCGTCAGTGCGCGTGAAGCCGGAGCATTATCAGGCTCAGCCAAACGCGGCCCGGTTCTTGGGCTTTCCGCTCTTTCTGTGGGGCAGAGAGGGAAAGAGGCCTCGAGTCGTGCGGGCTCCAGGCTCCGGGCTCTGGGTGAGGCCTGATCCCTGCTCCCACCCGGCCACCCTCATTCTCCAGTTGTATCCCCTGCCAGAGTCTGCAGCCTCGGGCCGCGGCGTGGTTGCCTGGGAAACGCTTGCGCCTGCGCAGGGCTTCCTAGGCGCTGGAGTCCGCCGGCGGCCTCGCCGCTGCCGGCCGCTCACGGAGGAACTACAATTCCCAGGAGACCGCGCGGTGGGTGGGGGCGGGGTAGTGGGCGGGGCATCGGCAGGCTAGGTTTTCTCCGCGCAGCGCCAGTCGCAGAGGAAGATGGCGCCGCGGAGGGTCAGGTCGTTTCTGCGCGGGCTCCCGGCGCTGCTACTGCTGCTGCTCTTCCTCGGGCCCTGGCCCGCTGCGAGCCACGGCGGCAAGTACTCGCGGGAGAAGAACCAGCCCAAGCCGTCCCCGAAACGCGAGTCCGGAGAGGAGTTCCGCATGGAGAAGTTGAACCAGCTGTGGGAGAAGGCCCAGCGAGTGAGCGCGGCCCGCGGTCGGTGGAGCGGGGCGTGGCTCACAGGCTCCTCCCCTTCGTTCGCAGCTGCATCTTCCTCCCGTGAGGCTGGCCGAGCTCCACGCTGATCTGAAGATACAGGAGAGGGACGAACTCGCCTGGAAGAAACTAAAGCTTGACGGCTTGGACGAAGATGGGGAGAAGGAAGCGAGACTCATACGCAACCTCAATGGTACGTTTGTTTCTTTCCTAATGCAGGTCGAGCCATATCAAATAGAACCTCCCCTCTCTCCTAGTCATCTTGGCCAAGTATGGTCTGGACGGAAAGAAGGACGCTCGGCAGGTGACCAGCAACTCCCTCAGTGGCACCCAGGAAGACGGGCTGGATGACCCCAGGCTGGAAAAGCTGTGGCACAAGGTACTCTTCGATTGTTTGCATACCTTGCAGAACGGGTTCACTCCAGGCCTTGTTTCCCTCTTAGGCGAAGACCTCTGGGAAATTCTCCGGCGAAGAACTGGACAAGCTCTGGCGGGAGTTCCTGCATCACAAAGAGAAAGTTCACGAGTACAACGTCCTGCTGGAGACCCTGAGCAGGACCGAAGGTGCCCCCCGCCCCCACCCCCTCCTGCCCTCTAGCCTCATGGCGTCCTGCCTTCGGTTTTACAGAAATCCACGAGAACGTCATTAGCCCCTCGGACCTGAGCGACATCAAGGGCAGCGTCCTGCACAGCAGGCACACGGAGCTGAAGGAGAAGCTGCGCAGCATCAACCAGGGCCTGGACCGCCTGCGCAGGGTCAGCCACCAGGGCTACAGCACTGAGGCTGGTGAGTGCCCGCCCGGGACTGTTGGTTCCCGACTGCTGAGGCCACTCTTGCTCCTCCCCTGCAGAGTTCGAGGAGCCCAGGGTGATTGACCTGTGGGACCTGGCGCAGTCCGCCAACCTCACGGACAAGGAGCTGGAGGCGTTCCGGGTAAGGAAACACGGCCCTCTCCTTCTAGCTCTGGGAACACTCACCTATGGAAACCTTGTTCCAGGAGGAGCTCAAGCACTTCGAAGCCAAAATCGAGAAGCACAACCACTACCAGAAGCAGCTGGAGATTGCGCACGAGAAGCTGAGGCACGCAGAGAGCGTGGGCGACGGCGAGCGTGTGAGCCGCAGCCGCGAGAAGCACGCCCTGCTGGAGGGGCGGACCAAGGAGCTGGGCTACACGGTGCGCACGGGTTCCAGGACCGGGGAGGCCACGTCCCCAGCTGATGAGACGTTTCTGTCCACAGGTGAAGAAGCATCTGCAGGACCTGTCCGGCAGGATCTCCAGAGCTCGGCACAACGAACTCTGAAGGCATTGGGGAGCCCAGCCCGGCAGGGAAGAGGCCAGCGTGAAGGACCTGGGCTCTTGGCCGTGGCATTTCCGTGGACAGCCCGCCGTCAGGGTGGCTGGGGCTGGCACGGGTGTCGAGGCAGGAAGGATTGTTTCTGGTGACTGCAGCCGCTGCCGTCGCGACACAGGGCTTGGTGGTGGTAGCATTTGGGTCTGAGATCGGCCCAGCTCTGACTGAAGGGGCTTGGCTTCCACTCAGCATCAGCGTGGCAGTCACCACCCCAGTGAGGACCTCGATGTCCAGCTGCTGTCAGGTCTGATAGTCCTCTGCTAAAACAACACGATTTACATAAAAAATCTTACACATCTGCCACCGGAAATACCATGCACAGAGTCCTTAAAAAATAGAGTGCAGTATTTAAACCACCCGCTTGTTGGCTGGTCACTAAGTGTCCTGGTGGCTGGGGCCGGAGCCAGTGCTCTTGAAGGGATCGCGTCATAGCCAGCTTCCCCTCTGGGCCCTGTGGGTCTTTGCAGCCAACCTCCTTTTCCCGTGAGACGGCCCGGCCTGATTTAAAGCCAAGAGCGCTTGAGTTGAGTTTGAGGGGAAGATGTGGAGCGTGTGGTTCTGTGGACAGTCAGAGACTGTGGCCTGGGGGCAGCGTCTTTCAACTCTCACCTCTGCAGCTCAGGGACCTCGGGAGACCTCACCAAACCTGCAGGGCCTCCGTGTCCCTAAGTGTGCTGTGTAAATGCCCCATCTCATGGGGGAGAGACAGCCACGGAGGCCTTCCTCTGACCATAGCTGATGGACTGGCGGTTGCTCAGGTCCGGCTCCGAGAATGTTCCTGTGTCTGAGCCTGGAAGAGGCTCGGGTCTGGCTCCAGGCGTGGTTCCCTTCCCGTGTCTGAGCCTGGAAGAGGCTCGGGTCCGGCTCCGAGCGTGGTTCCCTTCCCGTGTCTGAGCCTGGAAGAGGCTCGGGTCCGGCTCCGAGCGTGGTTCCCTTCCCGTGTCTGAGCCTGGAAGAGGCTCGGGTCCGGCTCCGAGCGTGGTTCCCTTCCCGTGTCTGAGCCTGGAAGAGGCTCGGGTCCGGCTCCGAGCGTGGTTCCCTTCCCGTGTCTGAGCCTGGAAGAGGCTCGGGTCCGGCTCTGGGCGTGGTTCCCTTCCCGTGTCTGAGCCTGGAAGAGGCTCGGGTCCGGCTCTGGGCGTGGTTCCCGTGTCTGAGCCTGGAAGAGGCTCGGGTCCGGGTCCAGCTCCGAGCGTGGTTCCCGTGTTTGAACCTGGAAGAGGCTCCACCAGGCGTATTGTGTTTTGACTGCAGCTGGATCTTGGCTTGACTGTTGAGATCTGCCAAACATCCGCTAAGCTATCATTTCTGAGAAAGGTCAAGGCTAGAGGCAGCATGTCGGGAGTTGGCGCATCAGGGTTGGAAGGGCCCCAGGGTACAGCATGTGGGTGCCTGTTCCTTTGTGGACTTGTGTGTGTGTGGCTGGTGGGGCGGGGGGTGGATTCTGGTTCTTTTTTTTCCCATTATCCTGAGAGCCTTAAGGTACTCAGTGTGTTGGTGAGACTCAGCCCTGTCATCTAGCAGAAGTGTGTTCCTTTTCATTGCTGTATAGTATTCCATTGCATGACTGTCCTGTGCTCTGATTTTAATGCACTTTATTGTGGGTGGATATTTGAGTTGCTTCCTTTCTGGGGTAATAACACTCACTTGGAAATAGCTGTGGTGAACACTCGTGTGGGGGTGGGGGTGGGGGCCAACTCTAGGAGCACCTAATGGATCTTACGAAGCGTGTTGTCCAAGTATAGAGATGATTCCAAAGTGGTTGGACTGTGTTTCTTTCTCCCAGCTGGGTGGAAGGAGAACACTAGTGGATTGCTGAGACTTGGTGCTCGGTATTTTTAATTATGGACAGCCTGGCTGGCGTTTTGTGGTGTCTAATTGCGGAGTAGCGTGTCTTACTGTATAATGGCCTCTTTTGTATGTGGGAGACCATGGTGTTGAGGGGAGGCAGTTACACAAAAAACCCAGATACCGAGTGTTAGTTCCATGGGTGTGGCTGGTCATGGTGCGCACTCACGAAGGATGTAGGTGATGCCCTCCACTCCGCAGAGCCAGTCCCACAGGGGTACCCATTCTGACTCCTACCACCGCAGCTCCCTACCTCCCGCCTGCCATGGGTTCCACGTGCATGGCTCTGGGCAGTCTGTGTCTTTGCGTGCGTCTGTGTATGTCTGCGTGTATCTGCTTACATTCGCTCAGCATCTGAGATTCACCCAGGCTTTTGCGTGGATCAGCGGCAGACTCCTGATTGCCGCGTGGCGGCCTGTTGTGTGGGTGTGTGCCGCGTGTGTATCCAGTCCCTACTCAGGAGTGTACGTTTCCAGTGTGGGTTGCAGTCAGGATCCATTTCTCCCTTAACTTTCAGATTATTTGCTGCATAGGCTTTTTTCTCCTAATTTGGCGCCTTTGTCAGAAATCAACTGACCTACCTGTGTGGGTCTGTTTCTGTTTGTCCTTACGCTCTTGCCATTGCCACACTTTAGACAAGGTCTTGCTCTGTCCCTCAGGCTGGAGTGCAGTAGCGTGATCTCAGCTCACTGCACCCTTGACCTCCCATACTCCAGCAATCCCCTCGCCTCAGTCTCCTGAGTAGTAGCTGCGACCACAGGCGTGTGTCACCACACCCGGCTGATTTTATTTTTTTTATTTTTATTTTTTTTGTAGAGACGGGGTTTTACTATGTTGCCCAGGCAGGTCTTGATCTGGGCTCAAGTGATGCTCCTGTCTCAGCCTCCCAAACTACTGGGATTACAGGTTGTAGGTGTGAGCCATGGTGCCCGGCCGCCACACTGTCTTGGCTACAGTTGGGTTTATAATAAACCCTGAATCGAGGTGATGTGCATTTTCCAACTCTTCTTTTTAAAGATTCTTGTGGCTGTTTATGTCCTTGGTGTTTCCATATATGTTTTACAATCAGTGTCTCAATTTCTACCAAAAAAACATGCCTTCTGGAATTTCAATAGCAATTCCCTTGAACGCATTTTTGAATACCTTTTCTGAATGTCTTGAATACATGTTGGGAAGAATCGGTGTCTTAACAGTCTCCAGTGTCCACGCGTTGACTGCCGTGTGTGACTCCAGTCGGCGTCTCAACAGTCTCCAGTGTCCACGCGTTGACTGCCGTGTGTGACTCCAGTCGGCGTCTCAGCAGTCTCCAGTGTCCACGCGTTGACTGCCGTGTGTGACTCCAGTCGGCGTCTCAGCAGTCTCCAGTGTCCACGCGTTGACTGCCGTGTGTGACTCCAGTCGGCGTCTCAGCAGTCTCCGGTGTCCACGCGTTGACTGCCGTGTGTGACTCCAGTCGGCGTCTCAACAGTCTCCGGTGTCCACGCGTTGACTGCCGTGTGTGACTCCAGTCGGCGTCTCAACAGTCTCCGGTGTCCACGCGTTGACTGCCGTGTGTGACTCCAGTCGGCGTCTCAACAGTCTCCGGTGTCCACGCGTTGACTGCCGTGTGTGACTCCAGTCGGCGTCTCAACAGTCTCCGGTGTCCACGCGTTGACTGCCGTGTGTGACTCCAGTCGGCGTCTCAACAGTCTCCGGTGTCCACGCGTTGACTGCCGTGTGTGACTCCAGTCGGCGTCTCAACAGTCTCCGGTGTCCACGCGTTGACTGCCGTGTGTGACTCCAGTCGGCGTCTCAACAGTCTCCGGTGTCCACGCGTTGACTGCCGTGTGTGACTCCAGTCGGCGTCTCAACAGTCTCCGGTGTCCATGCGTTGACTGCCATGTATGACTCCAGGTATTGAGTTCATCTTCAACTTCTCCCAACAATGAACTGGAGTTTTCTGTGCATGTGTCTGGCATGTTTTCCTTTAGATCTAGTCCTAGGTGTTCGATATGCTATTGAGGACTGTGTATTTTTATTTCATTTGTCACCTGTGCGTGGTGCTTTAATCCTGTGCCCTAAACTCCCGCCTTGGCCATGGCGGTGTTTCTGTGGACTCGTGGGGTTTCCGTGTGCACACGCGTGTCCTCTGTCTGACAGTGGCTTTGCTTCCCCTTGTCAGTCTGTGCCTCGGCTTCTCACTGCACTGGTGAGGTGAGCCGGCGCTCGCTAATCTTATTCCCAGTCTCGGTGAACATGGGCTCAGTCTCTCCCGGCTCAGTGTTGGGTTTGCACTGGTGCACTTACAGGCAGAAGAGCTTCCTCATTTGCTGAGGGCTTTTCCTGAATCCGTGTTGAATGTGGTCAGCTGCCTTTCCTGCACCTAGTGAGATGCTCATGAGGTCACTTCCTTACCGCATTACTGTAGTGAATTACGCTGACTTTCATATGCCAAGATGACCTGGCATTTCCAGGTAAGTCCCTGTGGCCATGGTGCATTGGCCTTTTCTCTGCATGGCCAGATGAGATTTGCTCATACCGGGCTAAGGACCTCCTGTGTAGGAATGCTCTTGAGGGACACTGGGCTTGGATGTTCATTGTCTTGTCATGTGATGTGTCTGTCATGGTTTGATATTGCATTAAGTGGGCCTCCTGAAACAAGTTCTGCCATAGTTTGTATAGGATTGGCATTATTTGTTTCATAGAGATGTGATGGGTGAGGCCATCTATGCCTGCCATTTTCTTTTTGCTTAGGTTTTTCATTAAGAACTTGATTTTTAAAAATAGACATGAGGCCTGGCATGGTGGCTCACGCTTGTAATCCCAGCACTTTGGGAGGCCAACGTGGATGGATCACCTGAGGTCAGGAGTTTGAGACCAACCTAGTCAACATGGTGAAACCCCGTCTCCATTAAAAATATAAAAATTAGCAGGGTGTGGTGGTGCATGCCTGTAATCCCAGCTACTCTGGAGGCTGAGGCAGGAGAATCACTTGAACTCAGGAGGTGGAGGTTGCAGTGAGCTGAGATCACACCACTGCACTCCAGCCTGGGCAACAGAGCGAGGCTCTGTCTCAAAAAAAAAGACATGAGGCTTTTGGATTTTCTGTTTCTTCCTTTGTCATTTTTTTAAAGATAGGTTTGTCGCAGAATTTCATCTAAGTTATCAAAACAATTTACATAAATCATTCACAGTATCCTCTGTGCAGTGATGTCCATTCTCATTCCTGCTCTGGGCCATTTGTGTTTTCTTTTCCCCCTGATCAGACTAGCTAAGAGTTTATCATTTTTACAGATATTTTCCCCAAAGAAACCTACTTTTGGGTCCATTGATTTTTTTTTTCTATTGTTTTCTTTTTCATTGACTTTTGCTCTTTTCTTATGAATTTCCTTTCTTCTACCTATTTTGTGTTCAATTTGCTGTCCTTGTTTTAGGTTCTTTTGATAGAGGCTTAGATCATTGATGAAGAATATGAAAGAATGGGATAATACAGTTAAAAACTTGGTCTACTTATGCCCATTAGAGAAAACATTCTTAAGCACGCATGGAATCTTTTAAAAATGGACGAGGTACTAGGACCCAAAGCAAATGTCAGTAATTCGCAGATGATAATGTATAAATATATGATATGTAGGTAAATAATACAAATCACATTCTTTGGCCAGAGTGCAATTGAGGAGGAAATCAGTAACAAAAAGACAATTAAATCCATTTGATTCTTTTGTTTTCGTTTTGTAGTAACTTGCACTTCCCTGGTGCCAGAGGCATGACACCTTTTTGTCTGCTCTTGGCCATTTGGGTGGCGTCTTTGGGAAGGGCCTACTTAATTCTTTTGCCTATTTAAAAAACTGGGTCTTGGAAATCTTGTCTTTTTTTTTGAGTCAGGATCTTTCTCGCACAGGCTTGGAGTGCAGTGGTGCGATCATAGCTCACTGCAACCTCAAACTCCTGGGCTCAAGCGAGCCTCCCACCTCGGTCTTCTGAGTAGCTGGGACTACAGGCATGCATCACTATGCTCTGCTAATTTAAAGAAAAGGTTTTTTTTATAGAGACTGGGTCTCGCTGTGTTGCCCAGGCTGGTCTCGGAGTCCTGGTCTCAAGTGATTCACCTGCCTCCACCTCGCGGAGTGCCAGGATTACAGGTGGCGGGAGCCGCCACACCCAGCCTGGTCTTAGCGTTATTCCCAGGTCTAGGTGTGAGTCCTTCCTCAGATATGTGTTGTGAATAATTTCCGATCCTCTGGCTTGCTATTTTACTTTCTTAATGGTTATCTTTTGGAAAGCAAAGGTTTCCAGTTTGATGAAATCTAATTTTTATTTTTTATTTTTCCGTTCTAGTGGTCTTTCTATTTTCTCATCAAATTGAGACTTTGGGGAAACTACACAGCAGCAAACCAGGATATATCCTCTTAAAAACAGCTCGAGCCGGCCGGGTGCGGTGGCTCATGCCTGGAATCCCAGCACTTTGGGAGGTGGAGGTGGGCGGATCACGTGAGGTCAGGAGTTTGAGACCAGCCTGGCCAACATGGTGAAACCCCATCTCTACTAAAAATAAAAAATTAGCCAGGCATGGTGGCAGGCACCTGTAATCCCAGCTACTTGGGAGGCTGAGGCAGGAGAATGGCTTGAACCTGGGAGGCAGAGGTTGCAGTGAGCCGAGATCGCGCCATTGCACTCCGGCCTGGGGACAAGAGCAAGACTTCGCCTCAAAAAAAAAAAAAAACCCAGCTTGAGCCAAGTGTGGGTGGCTCCCGCCTGGAATCCCAGCACTTTGGGAGGCTGAGGCGGGCAGATCACTTGAGGCCAGGAGTTTGAGACCAGCCTGGCCAACATCACAAAATCCCATCTCTACTAAAAATACAAAAATTAACCAGGAGTGGTGGCAGCATCTGCCTATAATCCCAGCTACTCGGGAGCCTAAGGCACGAGAATCACTTGAAGCTGGGAGACAGAGTTTGCAGTGAGCCAAAATCGTGCCATTGCTCTCCAGCATGGATAACAGAGCAAGACTCTGTCTCAAAAAAAAAAAGCTTGAAAATTTAAAAATATCTCAATAATTATGAGATGCAGTGATTTTTTTTTTACTTCCCTAAGCTGGGTTTCCAGGTATCTCTAGGTTCAGCTCCTCCGGGGCTGGAAGTACATGAAGGGCAGCATTGCCCACCTTGACCAGAGCAGGCTCGGAGCAGGGCAGTGGAAGAGCTGGTCCCAGCTCAGCCCAGCCTGCTGGGTCAGCATCCATCTGAAAGGTCATCTCTACCCAGGAACTTGATGGCTTCCAGCTCCACCCTAACAGAAACCTCCCCAGCATCTTGCCGAGTTGTAATCCAGGGTGGTGGTATAGACGGTCTTGGGGTAGCTGGTATAGACGGTCTTGGCGTAGCTGGTATAGACGGTCTTGGGGTAGCTGGTATAGACGGTCTTGGGGTAGCTGGTATAGACGGTCTTGGGGTAGCTGGTATAGACGGGCTTGGGGTAGCTGGTAGTGGTGCTCAGGAGGCGTGTGGGCTGCTGGTGCAGCTGGAAGCGCACCTCAGCCATGGTGTTGTGCCAGGTGTGGTTGGGGATGCAGGGGACGTTCCGGCCGCAGGAGGCCCCTGCCAGGCACAGGCAGCTGCGCGGTGTGGAAGAAGTGCCGCTCGGAGTCATGCTTGACAAGGAAGTACACCTTACTCCTCTCAGTGGTGAGGGGTCAAACCACTCCTTCCCAGCGATGGGGCCAGCAGCCTGGCGAGGGCTAGGCACCGGGGAGGGATGCTGGATTTGGAGCTGGGGGGAAGGGGTCACCCTGCATTGGGCTCCAGTGCTCCGGGTGCCATGCCTGCTCCCCCACCACTGCCACCGCAGCCGCTGCGGGACACCAGGGGCTGGGGCTGAAGAGCAGCCTCGAGCTGGGCTGTCCAGGACACGGTCGCCCTTCTTCCTCGTGTCCGTGAGCTCAGGCACAACCTGCAGCTTAGCCAGCCCACTATGGCTGCGTGCGTGGCAGGACCCGGGCCACCATGGCTGCGTGCATGGTAGGGCACATGATTATTTTAGCCTCTGGTATCACTAACCATCCCTAAAGTCTCCAATGGTCTGTTCCTGTCTTTCCCTCTGGTTCACTTGTGGGGTCATGTTGTCTTCTGTTCTTTGTTATTTATTTTTTTCTTGAGACGGAGTCTTGCTCTGTCGCCCAGGCTGGAGTGCGTTGGTGCGATCTCGGCTCACTGCAACCTCTGCCTCCCAGGTTCATGCGATTCCCCTGCCTCAGCCTCCCAAGTAGCTGGGATTATGGGCACCTGCCACCATACCCAGCTAATTTTTCTGTGTGTGTGTGTGTTTTGTTTTTTGGTTTTTTTTTTTTTTTTTTTGAGATGGAATCTCAATTGCTCAGGCTGCAGTGCAATGGCGCAATCTTGGCTCACTGCAACCTCCACCTCCTGGGTTCAAGAAATTCTCCTGCCTCAGCCTCGCAAGTAGCTGGGATTACAGGCCCCTACCACCACAGTGGGCTAATGTTTGTATTTTTAGTAGAGACAGGGTTTCACCATGTTGGCCAGGCTGGTCTCGAACTCCTGACCTCAGGCAATCCGCCCACCTCGGCCTCCCAAAGTGCTGGGATTGTAGGCATGAGCCACCATGCCTGGCCTAATTTTTCTGTTTTTAGTAGAGACAGGACTTCACCATGTTGGCCAGGCTGGTCTCAAATTCCTGACCTCAAGTGATGTGCCCACCTCGGCTGCCCAAAGTGCTGGGATTACAGGCATGAGCTTCTGTGCCCGGCCTGAACTGTTAAGTGTTTGTGAAGAATTATTTGGGGGCCTATTTGAGAGCTGTTATATGGATCATCCTCCTGGAGAGGGTTCTTAAGCCTCTGAGACCGGGTTTGGGGCTGAGGCTTTCTGACCCACACAAGTCATGCTGACCCCTGAAGGGCCGCAGGCCAGATCTTGCCAGGTGAGCACTTTCCCCGCTCACATTCAGGATAGGGCGAGGGGGTTGGTACCGATTCACCCTCAGGGCCTAGATTTGGGGGCTTCAGCTTGCTGCAGATAGGTGCTCCCTTCACTCTCACCTGAGGCTGGGCTGGAGCCTGGTGTCTGCCCCACCCTGCTGGTCAGCCCCCTAGGACCTGAGCCCCGTAAGCCTGGACTGGCCACGCCCTGGGGCAGCAGCACTGGGTGCTTGGCGCTCACGACCTTCCTGGGCCCCTGGGTCCCTCACTTCTCCCTTGTTTCTACCTTCCTGGCTTGTCAGATTCCCACAGCTCTTAAGGAGAAATTCAGTATTTACTGCAGCATGTGTTTTCAGTGTGATGGTTCATCTAGGTACCCTAGCCTGTCATTGCTGGAGTTGGAAATCTCTGTTGTCTGCTGTTGTTTTGTGAAACAAGCGCGTGAGGTTATAAGTTTCCCTCAACGTACCACACTAACCACATTTCCCTAAGTTTTGATGTGTAGTGTTTTCACTGCCATTCAGTTCAAAATATTTTCTCATTTCAAGTATGATGTCTTCTTTGATCCATGTGTATTTTTAA